CATCGTAATTAATTGTGAAATACTGAGAGTTCTCCTTTCTATCCAACGAATATAAAAAGATATACACTACACCATTCTATTAGACATTGCCCTGGAGGGTCTACCCCTGGACAAGGGCCAAAAAAAAAGCAAGATTAAAAATACTCTTATAAAGCGAAGAAAACTATTACTATTTTTTATGAGTCATGACTGCACATGTGCAATTTTCTGTCACACCAAAAAAAAATACAAAAAGTATTAGAATTAACAAGCTAGGACCAGAACTCAGCTTGATTTGCCCGAATCTAGAGCACTTACGTCACAGAGAGTCCCATGCTGGTAAACCCTTCAGTCCCAGGCAAATCAGGGTAAATGGCAACACCATCACAGAGACACTCGATGCTTTCTGAATCCCAGTGGACTCCTTTTTCTACCCACCTGCTTTGGTCTAGCTCCGCATTTTGGAATACATTGTGCCAAACACCCTTTCCCTAGTGAGTGTAATAGAACTGGAAGACACAGGTGGAATAGTTTGTAGCGAGAAAGATGCTTGTTACTCTTGAATCAGACTTTTGTGGGTAAATAGGCTTGGTGCCGGGCACGGATTCAATGCATCACTGTGAACATAACAGCATCACGCGACTGCCCACAGACATTTCCCAGTCTACATACAGTCAACCATGAGGCTGGACAGAGAGAACTATCTGCTTCCCGGATCACCAGGAACTATCACATGACCAGATGATGGTCAGAGCAGGAATGATGCTGATGATGAGACTGCCTTCCTTTTATCTGAAACAAAGTTTTTATGAGTAATTCTCAATTAAGAAACAGATTAAACCCTTACTTTCAAAAGATTCATAAGATTTCAGAAACAACTTCCCCTTTGACAATCGCAAAGGGAGTATGGAAAACAGTGTAAACAACAACAAGGAAAAGTCCTGCTGATTGGTGGAAACTTTGGAGGCCAGATGTATAAAAGGTCCAGATTGCAAGGGGTCATCAGATTCTGGGAAACTCACCTCTGAACAGAAGCCCACCCTCCACCCCTGACACCATGACCCACTGTTGCTCCCCTTGCTGTCAGCCTACCTGCTGCAGGACCACCTGCTGCAGGACCACCTGCTGGAAGCCCACCACTGTGACCACCTGCAGCAGCACACCCTGCTGCCAGCCCGCCTGCTGTGTGTCCAGCTGCTGCCAGCCTTGCTGCCGCCCAACTTGCTGTCAAAACACCTGCTGTAGGACCACCTGCTGCCAGCCCACCTGTGTGACCAGCTGCTGCCAGCCTTCCTGCTGCAGCACAACCTGCTGCCAGCCCACCTGCTGTGGGTCCAGCTGCTGTGGCCAAACCAGCTGTGGGTCCAGCTGTGGCCAGAGCAGCTCCTGTGCACCTGTGTACTGCAGAAGAACCTGCTACTACCCCACGACTGTCTGCCTGCCTGGTTGCCTAAACCAGAGCTGTGGCTCCAACTGCTGCCAGCCGTGCTGCCGCCCAGCCTGCTGTGAGACCACCTGCTGCAGGACCACTTGCTTCCAGCCCACCTGTGTGTCCAGCTGCTGCCAGCCTTCTTGCTGCTGATCACGTTCCAAGAGAACCACCATCCTCACACA